CTCAAGATACCCAGACCTTACATAAACCAGAAAGTAGAATGGTGGTTGCCAATGTACGAGCGGAGGTGGGGAAGAGGAGTTGTTTCATGGATAGAGTTTCAGCTTGCAGATGAAAAAAGTTCTGGAGATTGACTGCACAACGATATGAATCTACTTAACACTACTGAAGTGTACACTTAAAAAACGGTTAAGATGGCAGATTTTGTACGTATTTTAACACAATTTTTTAAGGTGAAAAAAAAATCCCCCAAAGATACCCATGTTTTAAGATCGGTTTAGTTTCTAATTTGGAAATCATTTTTTAAACACTCCATTATTACTCTAGAATTGAGCGTCAGGAACAAGTGAAAACTCTTTAAACTCTGGAGCTGCTCCTGCGACCTTTCACCTAGAACTCACACGCATTCGGCCAGGCACGCACTCCTGCTAAACTCAGGGAGGGCCGGCACTGGGGGCGGCGTGGTGACTCCCCCTCGGCCCTTTACCCGTGGAAAAGGTTTCTACACTGCTGCCATCCTGTAATACAAAAGTTTGTGTTCCTTTTCACACGTTACCGCAGATTCTCGGTGCACAGTGCCCAGCGCGGACCAGAGCTCAGAGCGTGCCCAGGCAGTATCCTTGACCTCCCACAGCCGGGCCGGCCAGCCCGGGCGATCCGCGGCGGCCCCACCGAGACGCGCCCTTCGCCCGACAGGGTCTCTCCCCGCGCCGCCCCTACCCCCTTACCCGGTGTTGGGTAACATGACTTTCGTAGATCAGAGGAGGTGGCGGCGACAGCGGCGGCGGCGAGCAGAGAGCTAAAGCTGGACCGTCCCTCCGCATTTATCCCCGCCCCTGCCCCGCCCCTGCCCCCCCCGATGCCTGTGCGGGAACTGCGCGCGGAAAAGCCGGGATCGCCGAGTGCGCCTGCGTATGCAGTGGGCCTCCTGCGCCCAGCGTTCCTCTTCGTCGCCTCCCAAGCCTGGTCCCTGATTGCAGGCTCTCCGCGCAGGCGCTTTGAGGCACAGCTCCGCCCCGCCCCCTCACTGGTCGTACGGTGACAATCAGGCTCCTGTCGGCGCCTAGCGTCTGGGCAGCGTCAGCCGCTACGTCCACCTTTTCCCTGTCTCTAGGGGTTTCTCCTCGCGCCGCTGTGTTCCAGCGCCGGCTCCGAGCTGGGAGGGTGACTGAGCCCTGAGCTTGGGCCCTCCGAGAGGTGCGTTAGCTCTGGGTCTTCTTGCCCCTACGCCCGAGCCTGGCGTTCTCTCGGCCCCCTCTTAGGAACGCTAGCCCTGGGCAGAAATTGCCTTTGTGGCTGAAGTCGGCCAGCGTCGCGTTTCCACTCTCCCGCCGAATCTGGACCCAAGCCAGCCTTCCCTTGTGCATCGGTAGATAGCTTGTGTTAAGGCGCCAGCTTCTTGGAACAGAGCTCTCTGCAAAAGTCGCGCTGAAGAATTCATAGTCAAAAGCTGAACTTGCAGAAGTTTCTACTTCTGGAATGAGTGTTGAAATGAGATCAATTCTGACATTCAGTTTCGCTTTTGGGATTATGCCTTGGACTAACTCAGCTACTCTGATGAGCTAAAGACTGTAGTATATTTGAAGGAAGACACGAGGAACTGTTTTGTATTTTGTAGGGATAGAACAGGACCTTGAGGAGATTATTATATGAAGACTAGTTAAAGAAACTAGCCTGGAGATGGCTTATGTACTCTCTCCTTTGTTTTTGTTTTGTTTTTTGAGACGGAGTCTCGCTGTCGCCCACGCTGAAGTGCAGTGGCGCGGATCTCGGCTCATTGTAACCTCCGCCTCCCGGGTTCAAGTGATTCTCCTCCCTCAGCCTCCGGAGTAGCTGGGACTACAGGCATGCATCACCACGCCTGGCTAATTTTTTTGTGTTTTTAGTAGAGACGGGGTTTCGCCATGTTGGGCTGGCTGGTCTCGAGCTCCTGACCTCAAATGATTGGCCCGCCTCGGCCTTCCAAAGTGCTGGGATTACAGGCGTGAGCCTCCGCGCCCGGCCTCTCTCCCCTTTGTTATGGGCCCTAAATGACTCTATTTCCTCCTGCATATCACCTGCCCGACTCCTGTAGGCATTTGAATTGATGATTCATGATACGGTCTTTAGAGGCTCCAGAGGAATTTGCAAATTATTATCATCCACTAAGTGATTGCTGATTACCTGAGATACAGCAGCTCAAAAAGGACAAGGTCTCTGCCTATGGGAGGTATGAGTAGCCAGTGTGTTCTTTAGACTGTTTTCCATTTTCTCTTTTTACTTTTTCCATACAGTGTTGTTACAGATCTTATAACAGTCGGTTTAAAGGTAGGAATCTTTTACTATCCTTTCATATGCATTTTATTAACCAAACATTGGTTTTGCTTTTCAGCGGGGATCTGATGAGCTTCTTTCTTCTGGCATCATTAACGGACCTTTTACCATGAATAGTTCTACTCCTTCTACAGGTGTGTATGGTGAGTTTTTTTTTTTTTTTTAATATTTGATTAGTAATTTAAAAAAGAATCTTATGTTTTTTAGCTAATGGGAATGACAGCAAGAAATTTAAACGAGATAGACCTCCCTGTTCGCCTTCCCGTGTTCTCCATCTTCGAAAAATTCCATGTGATGTCACCGAAGCAGAGATCATATCATTAGGTCTACCATTTGGCAAAGTAACTAATCTTTTGATGTTGAAAGGAAAAAGCCAGGTATGTAATATTTAAAGATTGACAAAGAGTGAGCTTTAACTTTACCTTCTTGTGTTTATTGCAGGCTTTCTTAGAAATGGCTTCTGAGGAAGCTGCCGTTACTATGGTGAATTATTACACTCCTATTACTCCTCACCTTCGAAGCCAGCCTGTTTATATTCAGTATTCCAATCACAGAGAACTTAAGACTGACAATCTACCTAATCAAGCTGTAAGTATTAAAGATGTTTTTAAAAATAGGTAATCAAAAGTTCTCATTTTGGGTTGTTCTATAGCGAGCCCAAGCTGCACTGCAGGCTGTCAGTGCCGTCCAATCAGGAAGCCTGGCCCTTTCTGGAGGTCCTTCCAATGAAGGCACAGTCCTACCTGGGCAGAGCCCTGTGCTTCGAATAATTATTGAAAACCTCTTTTACCCTGTTACCCTGGAAGTTCTTCATCAGGTAAGGAGGAATAAATACCCTTAAGAAAGTTATTACATTTAACCTAATGTGAACTGTTTTCCAGATATTTTCTAAATTTGGCACAGTCTTGAAGATTATCACCTTTACAAAGAATAATCAGTTTCAAGCCTTGCTTCAGTATGCTGACCCAGTAAATGCACATTATGCCAAAATGGTAATTATGATCTTTGTTTCATTTTTCAATTGGCCAAAACCAGTCCCTTTCTTACATGCTTTAGGCTCTGGATGGCCAGAATATCTATAATGCATGCTGCACTCTGCGCATTGACTTCTCCAAGCTCACCAGCCTTAATGTGAAATATAATAATGACAAAAGCAGAGACTTCACTCGCTTAGACCTTCCTACTGGTGATGGCCAGCCATCCCTTGAACCCCCTATGGCTGCTGCTTTTGGTGAGTAGTTCTTTTTTGGGTCACAAAGCAAGGTGTGTTTACTTTAGCTTCTCTTTCCCATTAGGTGCACCGGGTATAATTTCTTCACCATATGCAGGGGCTGCTGGATTTGCCCCAGCCATTGGATTTCCTCAAGCTACAGGTGATTCTTTTAAGTTGGATTTGAAATGACTTAGAATATGAAATGCTTTTGGTATTTTTAAAAGGTCTATCAGTTCCAGCTGTTCCTGGAGCTCTTGGTCCTCTCACAATCACCTCTTCTGCTGTCACTGGAAGGATGGCCATTCCTGGGGCTAGTGGTATACCAGGAAATTCTGTTCTACTCGTCACAAATCTCAATCCTGATGTGAGTTGAAAAGTATTATATGTAAATAGTCTTCAGACACTTAACTTTGTGTTACCCTTTACAGCTTATCACACCACATGGGCTTTTTATCCTATTTGGTAAGTTCATTTTTGCTATTTTATTATTGTCTTTAAACACAGTGTTTTGTTTTGTTTTAATTAGGAGTCTATGGTGATGTACATCGAGTGAAGATTATGTTTAATAAGAAAGAAAATGCCTTGGTTCAGATGGCGGATGCAAATCAAGCTCAGCTAGGTACTAATGATTAATAATTATTAATAATAATGTCAAACTTTAAAATTTTCTTCCCATGCACTAGCAATGAACCATCTAAGTGGTCAGAGACTTTATGGGAAAGTGCTTCGTGCTACACTGTCCAAACATCAAGCAGTACAGCTTCCTCGAGAGGGACAAGAAGACCAAGGTCTGACTAAGGATTTCAGCAATAGTCCTTTGCATCGCTTTAAAAAGCCGGGCTCTAAAAACTTCCAGAATATCTTTCCACCATCAGCCACTCTGCATCTTTCCAACATTCCGTATGTACCTAATAAGTTATTAATCACTTAGACAGGTAGTTGACTCCCTCTGATGTTTTCACAGCCCTTCTGTTACAGTGGATGATCTGAAGAACCTTTTCATAGAAGCTGGATGTTCAGTGAAGGCTTTTAAATTCTTTCAGTAAGTCTTTGCTTTCAAGAAATACATTAAAAAATACTTTCTGTATTTCTTATACCATTTTCAGGAAAGATCGCAAAATGGCGCTCATTCAATTGGGATCTGTGGAAGAAGCAATTCAGGCCCTCATTGAGCTTCATAACCATGACCTTGGAGAAAATCACCACCTCAGAGTTTCCTTCTCAAAATCTACAATCTGACTTTTCTGTGAATTTTTCTCCTAAAACTGGACCATAATTTCAGTAAAACCTTCAGACATAGACTGAAGCAGCTCAAGACCAATTTTGCCTCTTTCACAAAAATAACTCTGAGTTTGATATTCAAGTATATTTTAAAAATCAAGGGATTTTTTTTTTTTGTATTCCCCCTGCCCCCGCCAGTCAAAGGTTTCTTTTCCCTTTTTACCATGGTTTCTACAAAAATAACCTTCAGGAAAAAGAAAATCAGGAAAAAAATTTTTTTTCAATAATCTTATTCCCTATATTAAATTAGATTTGAAGAGGATTAACGTTGTTTTAGTTTGGGTCCAGATCAGCCTTATACAACATTTCTAAACTCATTTGTACTTTTAAAAAATTTAAACACAGACTTCTAAAATTACTTGATGTAAGTAATTTAAATCACTTATGACCAAGTTATTAACCTTATGAATCAGAAGTCTGACCCTTGTAGGAAATTATATTCACATATAAAGTACATCAGATCTTTGCCATATATTGATGGTTATTATGCATAAACACATTGAGTTGTGTTGGAAGCAGATTTATAAACCTGCATGTTTTCTTTGAATGATTTCTTTTTTTCACTGTAAGACACTCCTTTAAATAATGCCTATCTTTAACTTTTTAAGACTATTTGGAAAAATGCAGTGTCTCAGCTGTCCCCAGGGAAATTAAGTGGAATTCAACTAAGATCTGTTAATAAGATGTCAGAATAACTAATAATTTTATTAGGAAAAAATCATGTTTTAAATTTCAAAATGACACTTATTTGTCAAGTAATATGATCTTGGAAAATTTTAAAGAAAAATAATCCTACTTATAAACTACTTTTTTATAATTGTTTTCAGAAAAAAAGTTTACAGTCTTAAGGAAAATATTCAGGTCTATCATATGGTTTGACAGATTTTTTAAAAGTTATTTTTGGTAAGGTCTTCTTTTAGAAAAAAATTAATCTCAAGGGTTTTTTGTACCACTATAATCTCTAATACTTACTCAGAATTACTGTGTATTTACTTAATTTCTTATTATGTGCCTTATTATGTGCTTAAGATACAATAGGTTAGAGTTTAATCTAAATATCTTGAAAGCTATATTGTGGGCTTGGTAAGCATTTTGTTTTTTCTTTCTCTGTTTTGGTAAGGATTTAAAATTTTTTTCATTGCAATTTTAAGTGGTTTTCAATAAGTAATAGTTTTTATCAAATTTTTGGTGCTTGGTGCAGAGACGGTGTGGGGAAGGGTGAATGGTTTTGGGAATAATTCAGTGCACACCTGTAGGCCTCTTTACATTGTGACTGATAGGGGTTATTGCATATCAATTTGGGGCTGTAGAGTGCAATCTCAGTTTCATCTTTTTCACCCATCAGAATTTGTCTCAGGATTACTTGGTTTTTCTCAGTCCTCAAGCGAGAACTTGCTTTTCTTTGTTAATGTGACTTTCATTACTGAGTACCCACGTATTTGGAGTATGAGAAGGTGGGTTATTTCTCATACTCTGTCCCTCTCTTTTTCATTGAATGTAAGAGTACATTTTAATGTTGCTTCAGTGATTGTATAATGTAAAATTGTTTCTTTTTAATAAGAAACTTTGCTATTATTTCTTCAATTGTTGATCAGAATTTTTTAAAGCAGAATTTGTCAAAAGGGTCATTTTTTTGTCTACCCCTTTTACACTTTTCAGATTCTCAAAGTGTCTCATCTCAACTTTTAAAAGAATAAAGAATATCTTGCTGGGCATGGTGGTGTGCGCCTGTGCGCCTGTAGTCCCAGCTACAGGCTGAGCCTGTAGGCAGGAGGCTACAGGCAGGAGGATCACTTGAGCCCAGGAGTTCAAGGCTGCAGTGCGCTATGATCACATTTGTGAATAGCCACTTCACTCCAGCCCTGGAACATAGTGTGACCCCTTCTCTTAAAAGTAAAAATTAAGAAAATCTCAATCTCTTTGCTGTATTCCAGTGATTAATTTGAACATAGGGAGGTTTTTACAGAAGAAATTTTACCAAAAAATAGAGACTGCAAGAGATGATACAGATTGTTTAAAAAGCAGAATTCACTCACCACTGAGCAACACTTAGTTGGTAGAATAGAAAGGAGGGATACTAAGTTAAGACTTTTCAAATGGATCAGTTTGGCTGAATAGATAGATATACTCATGTATGTAGTTGTGGGAGTTTTTAGTTTTTTGTTTTTTTACTTATGAAATAAGTTTTGACCTAGACACAAGGGGTATATGAAGGAGGAAAAAAATTTCTTTGCAAAATCTCCCAAAACTTGCTTTTTTTTCCCTTCCACACAGGCACTATTATAATTTTCAGTGCCATGTTAAATTGGATTATTTCATTTACTTTAAGTTAGGAATTACTGTGTAATTTATTAATTCATGATTCTCATAACATTCAGCATAAGTGTAGCAAAGTTGCTAATAACGGAAGGGGATCATAGTGGTGTTGAATGTAACTTTGAAGTAGGGAATGGCCTTTTAAGTCTGAGAGAGAACATTTGAATCCTTTTCAGGGATTTGTGTAGGGGTGTGTTTGTGTGTGTGTGTGAATGTGTGTGTGTGTAGATAAGTGTATATACATAAATACACTCTTCTAAAGTTGTATATACATATGCACATTACATACATTTTAATTTATTGACAAAATTAACCAAATTAAGATTTGGAGATGTGGGATGTTCTTGTTTTAAAATAGCATGTTTGAAACCATCAGTTTGTGTCTAAAATTAGCTGTAGCACATGGATGTTGTCCATATTAAGCTATTTGCTGTTTGAATTATAGAGGTCTACAGTATTTGTGTTGGCATAGTTTTTGTAAAAAAAAGATTAAAAAATATCAGGATGGTGGAAAAACTAGATCTGTGTATCTCTGTTTTGGCATGCATTTATTCAGTATCTTCTAGCAATGGTTTTTCTCTGTTGATCTACCGTAGTATCCTATTTTTAAGTTTATTTTATTTTTAAGGAGTATTGTCATCACTTTTCAAGGTGTCTTGACTTCTACACAAAGTATATATATTCAGGACTTTAAAAAATAGCAGTACACATTTAACAGTAGCGAATTACACCAAAATGATTTACTTTGAGATTTGAATAATTTGCATAGCAGTAAAATGTGTTTTGTGTAACATACAAATAGAAAAATGACCCAGTATCTTAATTGATACTTACTGGAGAGTATCAGAATTACCCAGCAGCTCTTACAGAATGCCATAAATTCTTTAAGACTAAATATTGAAATCAATTATTTGAAGTAATGTTTCTGATTTACTGTTAAAAGTTGCTGAGCTCAGTTTTTGGAGATATCATTTATGCCTGCCTGTTCCCTTATGACAGTGAGGCCTTCTTTGGCTCCACCTAGTATGATAATCATGGGTTCTGTTTTAGTTGATGAGAAGTGGCTCCTATGAATGCCTCTGCTCAATTTCTTTTTATTTTACTTTATTTTATTTTTAGGGGTCTCGCCAACTCCTGGGCTCAAGTGATTCTCCTGCTTCCACCTCCCCACAGTGCTGGGATTACAGGCATGAGCCACCACGCCTGGCTCTCTGTTCTTTTCAGTGTCTCCGTGCCATCAGTCAGCAGTGCTTACATGTTTAGCATATTGTCATGCAGTTTCTCTTCTGTTCCCACGAGATATTTTTGGACAAAAAATTGACAAAAGTACATGTGTTTTTCCCCACCTATCCCTTAGAAAACCTAATGTGTACTGCTATTTTTAAAACCAAAAAGAGACAGCGTGACGATGCGTAAAGCATTTTTCTTAGCCTTTCCTTTGTCTTGATCTGTTAATGAGAACAAAACTGCCAGACTCAAAATACTCTACTATTGTGCTGAAAGAAATACAATTTAGATTGCACAAAATTTGAAAATATAACTCAGCTGTCTTTTAAAAGAGTTGTGTTGTTATCTACAAGACTATTAGCAGTCTTTTTTCAGAGCAAATTTTAACAGCTAGTTGTGAGTGGTTTAAAATATAGAAAATTATTAAAATCTTAGTTTGAGGGGTTTTATAGTGGGAGAAAAAACAGGACCAAAGTTTATGTGCCTTCTTCAGTAGTCTTAATTGACCTTTTCTTCCTATTTGAGACTAAAGTAGTATCAGTATTCTGGTTTTCAGGAAATATGTACTATATAGTTTTAAAAGAATGTTGTCCCACCAACTATTCATCCAAGCAAAGAATTGTAACTATAAATAAAGTCTCAGTTACACTTTTGCCTTTATCACATAATATTCATTGTAGAGCATTGTGCAGGTCCAAGAATAGAGCTGCTCAAAATCTTTGTGGTAGTTTCCTTAGTTTTTGTAACCTGAGGCATATGTTCCAGAGAACAGGGATATTTGTCTGGTCCAGTGACCTTGGTGATCATAGTCATAATTGAAAGATGCCTATGGCATGCTTAAATCAGCATTGTCAACTGATTTGTTGTTGTATTATTTTCACTTCTTGGATCTATGTAGTAGTTGTAATAACAAATATTTAAATAGCTATTTTTTTGATGCCATTAAAAAAATCATACTCTGGCCTTTTTTCCCCCTTACTGTTGTTTCCCAGATCTTTTAAAAATTCATCCCATATCCAGAAAGTACCAGTTATAAAGATTGCTGACCAAGCAAAGTTTTGCATCAAAGTGTCACCTCATTGCTCTGACCAAAGACTGACTGTTGTGGTTTTAACTCCTCTCTGTAAAGCATTTTGCATTTTCCCCAAGCTCCTTTCTGAAAGAAGAACCAGTGCAGAGCGGCCTTTACTTTCAATTTCTACTGCTGAATAGACTACTTAGAGAAAATGTGAGTTTCAGTGTGAACAGAATGGATTAGGATGACGAGTTTGATGGGCATTTTCAGTACTGTATCTAAGAAAAAAAAAATAGCACAGCTAGGAGCCTCTGACATTGTCTGGTGTTTTACGTGGTCTGTTCATCAAAATTCCCCTTTTCAGTTTTTAAGAATGTTCGTCTAACAGAAGAAAATGCTGTAAATATTTGTAACAACATTTTTTTTAACAAGGCCAAAAAAGAAAAAAAGGTTTTTGGGAACAAATGAACTTATAAAGTGGTTTTATATAAAACATCAATTGTCTTGTATATTTTGGATAAGCAGCAGTACCAGCTTTCATTTGTAACAGTCTGTGGCATTGGAAAAAAAGGAGTCTGTGATTGTTGAAGTGAATTATGTTATAAATGCAAAGAGAAGATAAAATATTAAAAAACATATTTTCTAAATGCGTAGTGCATGGTTAATTCAAGCTTCTGTACACTACAGTATATTCCATTTTCGTTCAGTTTGTATATTTGCTGACTATTACTTGATATCTCTAATCTCTTTTCCTAACAAATATAGCATTGTAGCATGCCTTTTAATAAATGTCATGACATCTGTACTCTCTTAAAATTTTTCTGTGTTCTTGTCTGTACTTTGGGTTTCCCTTTGTCTTACCTGTAATTCTAATGATGTCCTATTTTCTTTTCTTTTCCATAGCCATCCATCTAAACGTGTCATGGTTAGTGAATAGTGAGCACATATTCAAACAATGTTCAAAATGGGAAAAACACAAAATCTATTAACTGTCTCTGTCTTCATTTAGGAATAATTCTCGTTTTGAGGAGCAAAGTGCTTTCCTAATCTTCCTATGATGCACCTTCTCTGGCACTGCCCCGTAATGCAGGGGCATGGCGGCATGCTTTCTTGCTTGCACACTCACTCTCCTTTTTCTTTCTCTCTTTCTCCCCATATGTGCAGTGCCAAACTACAGTTGGAACACTATTTCCAGTTTTGTTCAGTATTTGGCTTCCCTACGGCATTAGTATACATACACTTTGAGACACAAGGTGTGATCTCAAACCAAATTTGTGTCCTCTTTAAAAAGGTAGCACAGATACTAGCTGATGCTACATTCCTTTTCCTTAGACAAACGTTTTACTTCTCAGATCTTTAAAGAATTGTTGGATTGCAGAAGTCTAGACTTAGCGTTCATTGTATATTTTAGTCTCCTGGAAGTGGGAATTTATTTTGAATGGAATAGAAAATTAGGTAATCACTACTAATCTTTGCTGGCTTACCTGTAAAATCTGTGGTCTCCATAAATACTGGGAAAATAAATAGGTATTTTTACATGAGGCATTTTTATCAGGAAAAGATAAAAT